TTTGTGGAGGAAATGTTCCTGGCCAGGCGCAGTGGCCTCACGCCTGTAATCCCAGCAGTTTGGTAGGCTGAGGCGGGCGGATCACTTGAGTCTAGGAGTTTTAGACCAGTTTGGGCAAAATGGCGAAACCCCGTCTCTACAAAAAACACAAAAATTAGCTGGATGTGGTGGCGCGCACCTGTGGTCCCAGCTACTCGGTAGGCTGAGGTGGGAGCATCACCTGAGCCTGGGAGTTCGAGGCTTCAGTGAGCTGAGATCACACCACTGCACTTCTGCCTGGGACACAGAGACCCTGTCTGGAAAGAAAAGGAAAAAGGAAAAAAAAAAAAAGGGTTCCAATAAAAATTTCAATTTATGTCATTCAGAATTTCACGGATTTTTTTCAGCTATTGCAGATTCTTCAGATGACTCCATCAATGTAATAAGAACCTTGAATTCTTCTTTGCAGAGGAAAAACTGACAATATATTCATCTTTATGTGGGGTGCAGATGGGGAAAAGATTTTTAAAAGCACAATAGAAAAGGAAAGCAAGATTACTTTTATTTAAAAAACCTAGATACCTCTGCTTAAGCCTTTCTGTTGTCAAGTTGTTTGCAGCAAAAAACAGGGATATTGCAAATAGAAAAAATATGAAAGAAATCACATACATAGTGCAGGAAATATTATTAGTAATAGATTTAGGACAGAATAAATTGCCCAACTGTAACTTCGTTTATCTTTCTGCTAGAGGATCTGGTGGCCACAACAACTTATGCACATTTTCAAAGATAAATCATGGACATATTTAATAAAGATTACTTCTCTTTGCTTATTACTATCATTTGGCTTACAATGGAGCACGCAGTAACTACCTTCCTTGCCTTTCTTGAGATTCTCCTTTGGCTGCTTACACAGGAAACCAAGGCGGGGAGTGCCACGGGTGATCTCATGCTGGCATGACGTCAAGAACTCTTGACGTCAGAAGGCGGTTGCCACGGACACCGTTCGCCACCGACGGCAGAGTCGTGAAACCCCATCACTACCACACTCGTCTCCGTTTCGGCCTCTGCAGGGTGTAAGCTGCTAAAGAAGCTTCAACCTTAAGGGGGCCTCAGGGAGAGAGTTGTGCTCCTGCCGCCGAGAGCTCCACCTTCGTGGCTCTGGGTCCGGGGCCCCGGCCTGTGGCGGCGAGCGGCGGCCGCTGGAGACGAGCGGCGGCGGCAGGCGGCCAGCCCGGGTCTGCCTCGCTCCGTGCAGGGCCGGGAGAGGGATCCGCCATATTGGAGCTGGGGCCGAAGGTGCCTTGGAGCCGCGGCGCGAGGCGGGTGGAGGTGGCGGCCCTGGCCTGGATCGGGAAGGAGTCGGCTCTGCCCTGGCCCGCAAGGCTGGGGAGCTAATGAGCCTCTCTGGCTAGTCTCCTCCCCGTCCACTCCCTCCACTTTCTGCCGCCGGGACCCGGCTGGGAGCCGGCTGTGGCAGTGGCAGTGGCAGTGGCAGCGACAGGATGTTCTCCAAGAAGCCGCACGGGGACGTGAAGAAGTCCACCCAGAAGGTGCTAGACACCAAGAAGGACGCACTGACTCGCCTCAAGCACCTGCGCATCGTCATCGGTGAGGAGCGAGGGGTGGCAGCGCCGAGGCCTTAAATAATCAGTAATTTTTTTTTATTTTTCAGAGAATGCAGAATCTATTGATCTTAAACAGTTTTTCGACCAACATTTTTCACATATATACTATGTGTTCTTTGAAAATTTTGTGACTATTGAAGCTAGTCTTAAACAGAAAGGTAAGATGCTAACATATATCTTGGCGTATGTTGTTTTAAATGTTTTCTTATAAAAATGTTTTAGGTCACAAGTCTCAAAGAGAGGAATTGGATGCTATACTTTTTATTTTTGAGGTAAGTGCTTCTGAACCTAACTTTTCCCTTTTTTTTCTTTTTTTCTCTTTATATTGATTTTTAGAAAATTTTACAACTTCTTCCAGAAAGAATTCATCAGCGATGGCAGTTTCATAGTATTGGTAAGTAATTCAAATATGTATTTCATATTTGATGTGAATATTTAAAATCATATTTTCTTTTCAGGATTGATTTTAAAGAAGCTACTTCACACAGGAAACTCCTTAAAGGTACAACTATGTTTACTTTCCATGACTTTAAATAAAAATACTGTCTATTTTCATTTTATTTTAGATTAGGCGGGAAGGTGTTCGTCTTTTCTTACTATGGTTGCAAGCTCTTCAGAATAACTGTAGCAAAGAACAGCTCTGGATGTTTTCATGCTTAATCCCTGGATTTTCAGCACCACAGTCTGAACATGGACCTCGAACTTTAGATAATCTCATTAATCCTCCACTCAACCTTCAAGAAAGTAAGATTCATGGGATGTTATCCGTCAGTAGGTAACTATATACTATTCTTTTGTCTTTGGATAGCTCAAGTCACTATAGAAGAAATCACTCCTCTTGTCCCCCCACAATCAGGAGATAAAGGGCAAGAAGATCTCACAAGCTATTTTCTTGAAGCACTTCTAAAATACATAGTCATTCAGGTACTTGTTATCTTCTTTGATATCACACTCCTGGAATGATTCTAATTATATAATTTATTTTTAGGTAAAAAGTTTAGAATGGAAGAACAAAGAAAACCAAGAAAGGGGATTTTCATTTTTGTTTTCACATTTTAAGAAATATTACTTGCCTTATATTTTTCCAAACATCTGTAAGGAAAACAGTTTATATCATCCTATACTTGGTAGGTAATGTTTGAAATTTTCTGAAAGATCATTTGGTTTTCATCTTCCTTTTATTTTGCACAGACATCCCGCAGATGAGACCAAAGCCACATTATGTCGTGATAAAGAAAGATGCTGAAACCAATGAAGCAATCTATTGTACAAAGGAGCCTTTCATTAAGGCTCGTGTTATTGTCATTCGTTGGCTGGTTTCTTTCTGGCTGGAGCCAAAACCACATACAGGACCTCATATTCCTGGGATGGAAGGTGAAGTCTTGCCAAAGAATATTCAGGTAATGCACAAATGAGGCAGGCCTGTTAAAGTTTCTCTCTTTTTTTTTTTTTTTTGTATTTTAGAGAGCAGCTGCTAGTTTAGTATCCAGAGAAGAAAGCAAAAATGATAATGCTGATAAAACAGACAGAACTACAGAACCCGAACAGTCTCATTCCAATACAAGCACTCTCACGGAGCGAGAACCTAGCTCATCTAGTCTCTGTAGTATTGATGAAGAACATCTCACAGACATTGAAATAGTTCGCAGAGTTTTTTCTTCTAAAAGGAGTAATGTAAACTTTGTGACAGAGATATTTCGTCAGGTAACATACCTCTCAGTATTTTTAATTTATAAATCATTATCTTGATTCTCCTTTTTTTCCCTAGGCATTTTTATTACCAATTTGTGAAGCAGCAGCTATGAGAAAAGTGGTAAAAGTATATCAAGAATGGATCCAACAAGAGGAAAAACCTTTGTTCATGCAAGAGCCTGAAGAAATTGTGATCACTTCTTCAGACCTCCCTTGCATTGAAAATGTCACAGACCATGATATTTCAATGGAAGAAGGAGAAAAAAGAGAAGAGGTGAAGTTATAAGATTTATATATTTTAGTGTTTGAAATATTAAAAACTTGATATTTTGCTTCAGGAAAATGGGACCAATACTGCTGATCATGTTCGAAATTCCAGTTGGGCAAAAAACGGCTCCTACCAAGGTGCTCTTCATAACGCCTCTGAAGAAGCCACAGAACAAAACATACGAGCTGGTACCCAGGCAGTTTTGCAGGTGGATCACTTTATGGCTATTTTTAAAAATAATTGTGAATAGCTAATGATTTCTTTTGTCTTAGGTGTTTATTATAAACTCATCAAATATATTTCTTCTTGAACCTGCAAATGAAATAAAAAATCTTCTGGATGAACACACAGATATGTGTAAACGCATTCTTAACATTTATCGGTACATGGTTGTACAAGTATCAATGGACAAAAAGACTTGGTAAAAAAATTTTTATCCTTTATGTCTATGTGAAGGAAACATTAATCAGTCTTTTTATTTTAAGGGAACAGATGCTGCTTGTGTTGCTCAGAGTCACGGAATCTGTACTGAAGATGCCATCACAAGCTTTTCTACAGTTCCAAGGGAAAAAAAATATGACCTTGGCAGGTCGACTTGCAGGACCACTTTTCCAGGCAATAAAAATAAATAAATAGATGAATAGCTGTTTATTGTTATTTCTGATATTTGTCTTTATAGACCCTTATAGTTGCCTGGATCAAAGCAAACCTAAATGTGTACATCTCCCGAGAACTTTGGGATGACTTACTGTCAGTATTGTCATCGCTGACCTATTGGGAAGAGTTGGCCACTGAGTGGTCACTGACTATGGAGACATTAACTAAAGTTTTAGCTAGGAATTTATATAGTTTGGATCTCAGTGATTTACCATTGGATAAGCTGAGTGAACAGAAACAAAAAAAGCACAAAGGGAAAGGTAAGAATTGTTCATAGAGATGCTCTATATAAAGTATATTGAGATTGAAAATCTACATTTCCAGGAGTTGGACATGAATTTCAGAAAGTTTCAGTTGACAAGTCATTTTCTAGAGGATGGAGTCGTGATCAGCCTGGCCAAGCCCCAATGAGACAGAGGAGTGCAACAACCACTGGTTCTCCAGGAACCGAAAAGGCGAGGAGTATAGTACGGCAAAAAACTGTCGGTATGTACTCTTGAAAATCATGAGAATGGTACCTTCCCCACTTCTTTCTTTTCCTTTTTTAAAGCCATGAGAAGCCGATCCATTGGTGAATGTGCTCTGCCATCGGCCTATATACGCAGTGCTAAAAGTGCTCCTGTTCTGATCCATACTTCCAAACCCTTCTTGCCTGATATTGTTCTCACTCCCCTTTCTGATGAGCTTTCAGGTAGTGCCACCTCTGCTAATTTCTGCACCACCTCTTCTCTACATAATTTTTTTTTCTTTTACAGATATTGATGATGCTCAAATACTTCCCCGCTCAACTAGAGTCAGACATTTTTCACAAAGTGAAGAAACTGGAAATGAAGTTTTTGGTGCTTTGAATGAGGAGCAGCCATTGCCTCGAAGTAGCAGCACTTCTGACATCTTGGAACCATTCACTGTTGAACGAGCCAAAGGTGCAGTTCCTGTCATTGACAGTTCATCCCGTCATGCACCAAGCTTGCAGAGTTCCACAGAGGCTTCTTCAATAACTAGATCCACTGAAAGCCACATCACTGATACTCATAGTAGAGAGTCTTCTCTGGAAGTTGGTGATAGCATATATGACCATCTTTGTCATTTAATAGGTCCAGTAGAACTTGCAGATTCAGCTTTTGAACAAATCCAGTACATTGACCTTGAAGGAGATGATGATCTTCTTTCCACCCTGAAAGAATATTTTAAGGAAAACCAGGAAAATCATAGTAAAAATGAGACAGGGAAAGACCCAGCTTCTCAGGAAGTGACTATTGCAGTAAATAGGGGTGAAAGATTATCCTTAGATAAATTAGAATGCACAGATCAGGAAACTGAATCAGAAAATATCACCTCTTTTGTTGGGACTCCTGAAAACCTACAGTTTCAGAAAGAACCAAACTCAGCTGTCTTCATGAGTAATATCGCACCTAACCAGTCAGACAGTTTTTTTAGAACACAAACTTCTGAAAAATCTAAGCAACTAAACACTGATAAACAGCCATCAGAGCCTAGTTTAGATAGCCCTTGTGATAAAGAAAAAAGGAAACATCTGTACAGACAAGCAGCCACAGAATTAGATGCTTGTGTTGATGTAACACTAGTTGAAAAGCTTAAGAGTGTGCAAATTAATGAAAAAATCACTGTCCCACATGTTATGCGTGCCAAGAAAGCAACACTAAAAGCACCTGTTAACCGCAGAATGCCTCATGTTACAAGTACTAGCAAACTTTCTCCAACTAAAAGGAGCTTGTCTGAAACAGTAACTCATAGAGCCAAAATCATGAAAATTGCTACTAAAAAACGAAATAGTGTTCATGTTACTTTTAGGCCATCCACTGAGTCCGTTCAGTTTTATAATCCTCTGGAAAACAAAGAGGCTCCATGGAAGATGAGACTGCGGAAGCTCGGTGGCTTTAGTAGTGGTAGCAGCAATAGCAGCACTAGCAACACCCATACCAGCACAAATAGTGCTACAGAGCTAGTAAAACCTGGTGTGTACAGACCTCTAGATACACTTGGTACTGCATCAGTAAGCAGCAAAACAGTGAAGGAATCCACAGAGATTCCCACCACCATATTACAAAAAGAAGGAATTGCAAGTAGTCAATTAGGTAGTCGTAGTACTCTTAGGTCATCAAGTCATGAGGCAGGACTACAGCAGGGCTCCCTGGGTGGCGTTTATAAAACTGTTGTACATGCTCTTTCGAAGCCGAAGGCAAATGTTTCCCCACAGAGGCAGAACAGAATGCCACCAGAGGCTCCACTGAGGGATCTGTACAGTCATGTAATGGGCTATTTTGGAAGGAAAGCTGCAGGTGAGCACTAACAGTGTGCAGAGCGCAAAAGGCTCACTATATATAGTTATTTATTTATTTTTAGTCAATAAAGAGGACATGAGCCAAAAACTGCCTCCTCTTAATAGTGATATTGGCGGCAGCAGTGCTAATGTTCCTGATCTGATGGATGAGTTTATAGCAGAACGACTTCGAAGTGGTAATGCCTCGGTAAGTTTTATTTTATATATTTGGTTTTATAGTCTTAATGGTAAAATATTTCTTGAACGTTTAGACTATGACAAGAAGAGGAAGTAGTCCAGGCAGCCTGGAAATTCCCAAAGACCTCCCTGATATTCTAAACAAGCAGAACCAGATGCGCCCTATTGATGACCCAGGTGTGCCCTCAGAATGGACTTCTCCTGCCAGTGCAGGGAGCAGTGATCTTATCAGCTCAGATAGTCATTCGGATTCTTTCAGCGCTTTCCAATATGATGGCCGAAAATTTGACAGCAAGTATCTTTTCTATTTGAATACTATGTTTGACTCATATAATAACATTTCTTCTTCCTATAGATTTTGGCTTTGGAACCGACACTGGGGTTACGTCCTCTGCTGATGTGGATTCAGGTTCTGGCCATCATCAGAGTGCTGAAGAGCAGGAAGTGGCTAGTCTAACTACTCTTCATATAGATTCTGAAACAAGCAGTCTTAATCAGCAAGCTTTCTCTGCTGAAGTTGCAACTATTACTGGTAAAGTTATTCATGGGAATGTGTTTCTTAAATTTATGGTAATTTTATGAAATTATATTTACAGGTTCAGAAAGTGCTTCCCCAGTCCACTCACCTCTGGGCTCCAGGTCACAGACTCCTTCCCCTTCTACATTGAATATAGATCACATGGAACAGAAGGATCTGCAGCTCGACGAGAAGCTCCACCACTCTGTTCTTCAGACACCAGATGATCTAGGCAATATTTCAAAATTAGATATTTACCTTTTTAAATGGCTGACACTATATATTTTTTTCTATAGAAATTAGTGAATTTCCATCAGAATGTTGTAGTGTGATGGCAGGAGGTACTCTGACTGGATGGCATGCTGATGTTGCTACTGTAATGTGGCGAAGAATGCTAGGCATTTTGGGAGATGTAAATTCAATCATGGATCCTGAAATACATGCTCAAGTTTTTGATTACCTCTGTGAACTTTGGCAGAATCTAGCTAAGGTAAAAAAGAAATAGCGGATATAAGTGGAGAATAGGTTTGTTGCTTTTTATTTGAAAATTACAGATTAGAGATAACCTTGGCATTTCAACTGATAACCTGACCTCCCCTTCTCCACCAGTTTTAATTCCTCCACTGAGAATTCTTACACCTTGGCTTTTTAAGGTAAGCTTAATATATAAAATATTAGTTTAAAATTTGAACATTAAAACTGATCTTTTAATTTTAGGCAACCATGTTGACTGATAAATATAAACAAGGTAAATTACATGCATATAAACTTATTTGTAATACAATGAAAAGAAGACAAGATGTTTCTCCAAATAGAGATTTTCTAACACATTTCTACAATATAATGCATTGTGGATTACTTCATATTGACCAGGTAACTATATATATATGTATCATCTAAGAAGTATATTCTTTTTTCCTTCTTTCCTTATTCTAAGGATATTGTCAATACAATCATCAAACACTGCTCACCTCAATTTTTTTCACTTGGTTTGCCTGGTGCCACAATGCTTATTATGGATTTTATTGTAGCAGCTGGTAGAGTGGCTTCTTCAGCTTTTCTCAATGTAAGTCATTTCCTGTTCCTTATCATATAACAATTTTTAAACTTTTTAAAAATGTGATACATAGGCACCAAGAGTAGAAGCACAAGTTCTTCTGGGATCTTTGGTTTGCTTTCCCAACTTATATTGTGAACTGCCTTCTCTTCATCCCAACATTCCTGATGTTGCTGTGTCTCAGTTTACAGATGTTAAGGTAAGAAATGAGATGCTAATTTTTAGCACTTACATTGCCGTTAACTATTTCCCCCTTATTTTAGGAACTTATAATCAAAACTGTATTAAGCTCGGCAAGAGATGAGCCCTCTGGTCCTGCACGGTAGGTCGGATATTCTTAGACTGAGTATAACTTATGTAACCGTTGTTGTTTGCCTTTTTTGCAGATGTGTAGCACTTTGTAGTTTAGGTATTTGGATTTGTGAAGAACTAGTCCATGAGTCTCATCATCCTCAAATTAAGGAAGCTCTGAATGTGATTTGTGTTTCCTTAAAGGTAAAGAAAACTGTTTAGTGAAATATATTAAGAAATTTTTAAAACTTTTTTTTTATTATTGCAGTTTACTAATAAAACAGTAGCCCACGTAGCTTGTAACATGCTTCACATGCTGGTTCATTATGTACCTAGACTTCAGATTTACCAGCCTGATTCTCCCTTGAAAATTATTCAAGTAAGTAATTTCTCATTTATTTATTATGACCTGAGCTTTTAAAAAAATTTTTTTTTGCTTACAGATCCTAATAGCTACCATCACCCATCTTTTACCAAGTACAGAGGCTTCATCTTATGAAATGGACAAGAGGGTAATTTAAATTTTGTTTGATGATTAGTATGTGTACAATTATAATGATTCTATTGTTGTTACAGTTGGTAGTATCTTTACTTCTCTGCCTTCTGGACTGGATCATGGCCTTACCTCTAAAGACACTGCTCCAACCATTTCATGCTACGGGAGCAGAAAGCGATAAAACAGAAAAATCTGTTCTCAATTGCATTTATAAGGTAAACTTCCTTGCTTTATTATTTATTTGGTAGTAAAACTGGGTGTTTCCCCCTGTATTTTCAGGTTTTACATGGGTGTGTTTATGGAGCTCAGTGTTTTAGCAATCCAAGGTATTTTCCCATGAGCCTCTCTGATTTGGCATCTGTAGATTATGATCCTTTTATGCATTTGGAAAGTCTGAAAGAGCCTGAGCCTCTGCACTCTCCTGACTCAGAACGATCTTCTAAACTCCAGCCAGTAACAGAAGGTAACATGAATTCTGTTCAGGACAATATTGTTTATTCCCATTCATTTATATTTTTTATTTCCAGTGAAAACTCAAATGCAGCATGGATTAATCTCTATAGCAGCCCGCACTGTTATTACACATCTGGTAAATCACCTGGGCCATTATCCAATGAGCGGTGGTCCTGCTATGCTAACAAGTCAGGTGTGTGAAAATCACGACAATCATTACAGTGAAAGTACTGAACTTTCTCCTGAACTCTTTGAGAGTCCAAATATCCAGTTCTTTGTGTTAAATAATACAACCTTAGTGTCCTGTATCCAGATCAGATCAGAAGAGAATATGCCTGGAGGAGGTTTATCTGCTGGCCTTGCATCAGCCAATTCAAATGTCAGAATCATAGTACGTGATCTCTCTGGAAAATATTCATGGGATTCTGCTATACTGTATGGCCCACCTCCTGTAAGTGGCTTGTCAGAACCTACATCTTTCATGCTTTCATTGTCTCACCAAGAGAAGCCAGAAGAGCCTCCGACATCTAATGAATGCTTAGAAGATATAACCGTAAAAGATGGACTTTCTCTCCAGTTTAAAAGATTTAGAGAAACTGTACCAACTTGGGATACAATAAGAGATGAAGAAGATGTTCTTGATGAGCTCTTGCAGTATTTGGGTGTTACTAGTCCTGAATGCTTACAGAGAACTGGAATCTCACTTAATATTCCTGCTCCACAACCTGTGTGCATTTCTGAAAAACAAGAAAATGATGTTATTAATGCTATCCTTAAGCAACATACAGAAGAAAAAGAATTTGTTGAGAAGCACTTTAATGACTTAAACATGAAAGCTGTGGAACAAGATGAACCAATACCTCAAAAACCTCAGTCAGCATTTTATTATTGCAGATTGCTTCTTAGTATATTGGGAATGAATTCCTGGGACAAACGGTAAGCATAAGGGAGAAATTTTTTCTTTTTTTTGATGAAAATGTTTATAAATCTCTCTATTTAGGAGGAGCTTTCATCTCCTGAAGAAAAATGAAAAGCTACTTAGAGAACTTAGGAACTTGGATTCAAGGCAGTGGTAAGTTGTTGGAAAATCTTCACATAACTAGCTTAAATTAATGGTGTAATCTTTTGTTTTATAGCCGAGAGACACACAAGATTGCAGTATTTTATGTTGCTGAAGGACAAGAAGACAAACACTCCATTCTCACCAATACAGGAGGAAGTCAAGCATATGAAGATTTTGTAGCTGGTCTTGGTTGGGAGGTATTATTTTTAAATTATACGAAATATTTATAAATTAATTTATGTGACTCTTCATTACTTCTAGGTAAATCTTACAAACCATTGTGGTTTTATGGGAGGACTACAAAAAAACAAAAGCACTGGATTGACCACTCCATATTTTGCTACCTCTACAGTAGAGGTAATATTTCACGTGTCAACAAGAATGCCTTCTGATTCTGATGATTCTTTGACCAAAAAAGTAAGTGCTGAGAAGTGCTTTCAAATTAAAATTGAGAAGTGCTTTCAAATTAAAATGCTCATAATTGAGACAGTTAATACAGAAAATACGTAAGTAAGAAATCGTTCCTGGATCTGGGTTTATGACTGACATTAAGTTGGGGAAATTCTGTTATTATTGCTTCAAATATTGCTTCTGTTCCTTTTTCTCTTTCTTCTTCTTTTGGAGTTCCCATTACATGTATTTACATCTTTCATGGTAGTCCCACAGTTTTTGCATATTCTGTTTGAATATAAATCTTTTTTCTCTTTGCTTTTCTGTTTTGGAGGTTTCTATTGAGATATCCTGAAGCTCAGAGATTCTTTCCTCAGCTGTGTCTTGTCTGTGAATGAGCCTATCAAAGACATTTTAAAATTTCTGTTCCAGTGTTTTTTTAACTCTAGCATTTTTTCTTGATTATTTTTTCCTAGAATTTCCATCTCTCTACATACATTGTCCATCTGTTCTTAAATGTTGTCTACTTTTTCCATTAGAGCCCCATAGCATGTTAACCATAGTTGTTTTAAATTCCTGGTCTGATAATTCTAGCATCTCTGCCACATCTGACTCTGGTGCTTATTCTGTTCTGATGCTTGTTCAGTCTCTTTAGACTATGTTTTTTGTCTTGTAATTTTTTGTTGAAATCTGAACATATGCTCAGTAAAAGGAACTCTGGTAAATAGGCCTTTAGTGGTATGGTGGTAAGGTGTGGGGGAAGGGGAGGCACTCCATTGTCCCATCATTAGGTTTCAGTATTTTGCTGAGCCTGTGGCCCTGGATTGTGAACTTCACTAGTGTTTTTCAGTCTCTTCCCTTAGGTGGGACAGTATGACCTTCCAAGGAGCCAGAGTTGGCTATTTTTCTTCTCCCAGGTAGATTAGGCTTTGGTAAAATAGTTTCTACTGAGGGCAGGCCTTTTAAAGAAGAACAGAATGTTTTGGTGTGTTTCAAATAATTGTTTTTCCCCTCCCCCTCCATAAAGCAAGAGGATATTTTTCTCTATTATTCACTGTGAGGACCTGGTAGAGCTCTTGGAAATAAAACTCACAAAAGTAGGGAAGTTCCCCATAAGACTGGTTTCTCCTGGAGTTGCTAACTCTTAGACTTGTCCACACTGAGCTTCCAGCAGTTCAATTTTAGTTCAGGTTTTCCTACACTGGCACTAGATTCCATCAGTCAGCTGTAATTATCTGTCTCTCTCCAGTGGGACACCAGGAATGGGGAGGGGAGCATTTTTCCTGTGACTTCATGTCTCTGATGATGCTAAAAAGAATTGTTGATTTTCAGTTTGTTCGGCATTTTATTTGTTGTTAGATCAAAGTGGTGATTCCAAACCTTTATATGCTGCACCAGAAACTGGAAGACCCAGAACTTGTTTTGTTGTTTTTTGTTTTTTGTTTTTGTTCCAGAACTTTTTTAAATTTTCAAACAGCAACTTTGTACCCATTAAACAGTAATTCCCCATTCCTCCTTCCACTACCCCTGGTAACCTCTAATCCACTTCCTCTATGAATTTGCCAGTTCTAGGAACCTCGAATAAGTGGAATCATAAAATATGTGTCCTTTTGTGCCTGTTTTACTTAGCATGTTTTCAAGATCCATTCATGTTGTAGCATACATCAGAATTTCATTCCTTTTTAAAGCTGAATAATAATCTGTTGCAAGTATATACCTCATTTTGTTTACCCATTCATCTGTGGCTGGAAATTGGGTTGTTTCCACCTTTTGGTTCTTGTAAACAATGTTGCAGTGAACATTGGCATACAAATATCTATTTGAATCCCTGTTTTCAATTTAGCTATATAGCTAGGAGTGGAATTGCTGGGATCATATGGTAATTGTATATGTAGCTTTCTGAGAAATTGTCAGGATGTTTTCTACAGCAGCTGCATCATTTTATATTTCCACCAGGAATGCTTAAGGGTTGCAATTTTTCCACATCTTTGCCAACACTTGTTATTTTCTGTTTTAAAAAAATAATTATAGCCATAGTAGTAGGTGTGAAATGATATTTCGTTGTGCTTTTGACTTGTATTTCCCTTCTAATGATATTGAGCATCTTTTCATGTGCTTATTGCCTATTTGTATATACTCTTTGGAGAAATGTCTTATTTTCTCTAGTAGTAATTTAAATCAATTTAAGTAAAATTTACTTTGTCAGCGTCAAACTAAATTAAAGCAATGTTTCAGCTCTATATGTATGAACAATGTGGTCATATACGTCCTGATACTGCGATTCTCCAAGAAACAATAGCAGCTTTTAAGTCCAACAGAAAGGGAATTTTTATTTGATCTCATAATTCAGTGTAATTAGCTTAAACTTTCTTTTCGTAGAAATTTTTTAAAACCTTATAAACATTGATTTCTCTATATACTGATGTTTCCCGTTTCCCTATACCTAATGACTGTTGCCTTAATCTTTTCCTCAGAGTTCTAGTATATAAGATTTTTCTAAGTAGCAGGCTTATATTTTAGTTTTATTTTAGTATCACTTTATTTTTGATAGGTTAAATGTTTAAACTTAATCGTAGAAGCCAGTTGTCTTATACCAGTTGTCCCTGATAAAAAATCACTTTCTGTATTGGTATTTTTTCTCCTGAATTTAATAAATTCCACATTAGTGGTAATAAGTTGAGGCTAGAACATGTGTCCTATTATAAATGAACAATTGGATATCATTAGGTTGTCCCCCCTATCCTTTGTACATATATCTTTAGGTGTGTTAATCCATTCAGTAGACACATTAATGAGCACGGGTTGAAGTGTAATATTGGAGGAAGTAAGGCTTGTTGACCTCAGCAAGGAGTTTAATACCTCTAATTAAATTAGATAGTCGACAGTCAGTATAAAGAAATAGCCATGCCTCTGGCAAGCTAGAATTATTTATGACTCTGGTCCTTTGCTTTAAACTTGGTAGGGTAAAATCATTTATATCCATTTTATAGAAACTAATTTTAGTTCTGATTTTTTATTTAAAATATGTGATTTGTAAATTATTTTCAAACATTTTATTTTCTCAGAATGAGAAGTAAATATCCTTGGACCTATTTAAATGTAGCATTTATATTTCTTGTGAAGAGAAGCTTTTTCAAGGCTCAAGACAGTAGCAGCAGAATATTTACAACATAGACTATACTTCTTGAGCAAATTAGCCAAACATTCAGTTTAGCTAAGTTTCTCTTAGAAATGTTGCACCACCATATAAAAATCCTGATATAACCCCAGTCCAAGCAATCTGTTCTATAAATTATCTCTTCCTGAGGAAGATTGATGGAAAATGGTTAAAAATAATTTCCACTTAACTGAGTGTATTCACCCCTAAAAATCAAAAGTGCTGCAAGCATTGGTATAAAGTGTTCATAGGAGCCTCTCTCATTTCCTCTGTCTCCTTGTTCTAGCCACTTGCTGATACTCTGCTTCATAGGTAGCTGAATCATCCTTTTAGAAGTTTGATGAAGATCAAGTTGAGATAATTGTAACATACTTAGTTGAACTCTCTAGTCTATGTTTCATTTCCTGGACCCCCCAAAATAGGGGGAAAGAAGCACTTTATTTAAGTCCATTTCCTCTGAAATACTATTAGTGTAATGGAAAGTGTTTCATTTTCTGTCTTGAAATTTACTCACAATAGTTGTGCAAATAAATGAACCTTGTAGTGCTGCTTGGTCTGATTTTTTATTTTAAATCTGTTTTTCTTTATTTTATACAGAAATATAAGATACTTTCCAAAGAACTATATGCTAAATATAGTCTGAAAAATGAATTTGTTAAAAAATAAATTTAAGGAATAATTTTTAAATTTTTTCATTATTTTAGTAAAAGTGAAGTTAGGATTATAGTTAATAAGTGCTGTGAAATTATACTCATTGTTTGAGTCCTAAATATAACAATCTTATAGAAGAAACTCTGCCCATAACTCCAGTTTTTACATATATACTCCTGATGACAAGAATAGAGGATTGAGAAAACAGAAAATATAAATGGTTCAATGCAAGTTTATCTTACCACAGTAAATGTTATGTGGGTGAGATAGCAGAGGCCTCTCATTGTATAGGGAATAAAATTCTTTTTTTTTTTTTTTTGAGACGGAGTCTCACTATGTTGCCACACTGGAGTGCAATGGCGCGATCTCTTTTCACTGCAACCTCCACCTCCTGGGTTCAAGCGATTCTCCTGACTCAGCCTCCCGAGTAGCTGGGACTACAGGCGTGCACCACCTTTTAGTAGAGACAAGGTTTCACCATGTTTGCCAGGATGGTCTCGATCTCTTGACCTCATGATCTGCCCGCCTCAGCCTCCCAAAGTGCTGGGATCACAGGCGTGAGCCACTGTGCCCGGCCGGGAATAAAATTCTAATTCCTCACTATGGCACTACGTGATTTGGCCCCACCAGCCTGCCTACCTCTAGATCTCATCTCCTGTCTTTTTCCTTTTCATTTACCATAATCTGGCCTCACTGACTGACATTCTGACCTTCCAACATGTCAAACTCATTCACATCTTAAGGGCTGTGTACACTTACTACTCTCTCAGTTTGAAATGTTTTTTCTCCACATTATCAGGCTTCCTCATTCTAATTCTTCTGTTCTTAAACTCACATGACAGTTTCTCAGAAAGACCTTTTTAGACCATCCTAGCTAAATAAGCCCCTTTCTACTCAGGAACTTTATCACATTACCCTATATTATTTTCTTTATAGATTTATCAGCATGTAAGTTTACCTTGTTTATTTTTGTATATGTTTATCTGACTCCTCCCACTAGAATATCAAGGTCATGAGAACAAGGACTTTGTCTCTTTTGCTTACTGCTGTATCTCCAGCACCTAGTACCAGGCCTGTTGGCATTTAACAAATGTTTTTTCAGTGAATTACCACAGCTACCATAGCCACAAATCAAAAGAACTATCTATAGACACCTTTGTCTTTATCAAAGTGACATATTTAAATAAATGCCATAACTGCAGATAATTCTATTTTTATGCTATGTACTGGGTAATGATAGGAAAAAAATGCAAGATAAGTATTGTTATATTATCTTTTTAATAGTCACCAGTATTTATTGAATGCCCACTCTGCTAAGGCATAGTATTGGATGCTGTGCCTGTTGTTTTCAAGAAACTTTTCCTGATTGCTAAAAATGAATAATCTAAACAGCAAGTGAATGTAGGAAAATATGTGTGACTATTAGAAGGTATATTAAAGCATGTTTTCTCACATGATTGAGGGTTATATCATAGAGTGTTTTTTACTAAGTGTGAGTGCCTGAAAGATGGGGGAAAGAATGGGAACTTGGGGCAGTAAGAATACTAAGTTACAGTTTCTACACGTATACCCCTATCTCCTGAAGTAATTGCGTAACCTAATTAACTTCTGTGTGTTCTTCAGCTTTTAGTTCAAGAGCTATTATAGATCCATGTCCTTTGTTATTTGTATTGAGAAAAGTATATTTAGAGCATCATTTGTATTTTTAAATTATTTATTTATTTATTGTATGGTTATTTTACTCTGTCTCCTCCACTGTACACAAAGCTTTGCTAGCAGAGACCATGTCTGTTTTTACTCATTGTTGCATCTGCAAAAGCTAGCATTTGGTCAGCTCTCAATATTTGGTTATGAATGAAAGAAGGTGGATATGGAGGAGGGAAGGAAGAGAAAAAAGACTTTTAAGACCTCATGAATTAGTATGTGTGGTATGTAGGATGAGTAGCATGTGATCTAGGACAGCAGTAGAGGAATAGGAAGGAAAGTACAGAAAAGGAATATACTTTTTTAAAAAAATGAAGAGCTCATTAGCAATGTAGTAAGGAAAACAGAGTAATCAAAAAAGACTAAAAGACAATCAGGTTTTAATCCTGAGTGATTATAATTAGTTGTTAGGTACTTTTAACAGAAATGGAGAAGTCAGGAAGATAAATTGATTTAGTGAGAGACATAATACAGTTACTTTATAAGAATTCTAGTCTCCAGCCCCAGATAAGTGATATTATATGGCACTGAGGAAATCTAGAATTGACTCTGGAATTCCTGTTGGTAATCATGGAGAATGAGTGCATTGCCATAAGATGAATGTCTTAGTCCATTCAGGCTGATATAACAAAAATACCATAGACTGAATGGCTTATAAACCACAGAAATTTATTTCTCACAGTTCTGGGGGCTGAGAAATCTAAGATCAAGATGCTGACAGATTCATTGTCTGATGAGGGACCACTCCCTTGTTCACAGATGACCATCTTCTCATTGTAACCTTATATATAATAGCAGAAGAGTCAAGTAAGCTCTCTGGGGTCTCTTTTATAAGGACATTAATCCCTTATAAAGGAGCCCGCATAACATAATCACCTCCCAGAGTTCCCTACCTTCCGATACCAACACACTGGGGGGTTAGGATTTCACAATATGAATTTGGGGGGTGGATGGGATGCAAACATTCAGTCTGTAGCAATGGGTGAACATCTGATTTTCACAGAAGAACATGGAGCAGGCCATAGACTATAGAAATTAACCAACATTCGTGAGCTTCATGTCAGTGCCTGGCAAAATAGGATTATTAAACAGATGGTTTGTGAGCACTTAGATAATGAAGTGTAGTGATCACTAGGAGCCACCATGAGTTCACCATAACAAATCACATCAAAATAACTTAATTTGTTTTAATAGGATTACTAGATTAGGGAAAACCATAGACTGCAATAAAGCATTTAACTAAGTTGCTTGTTGTGGACAAGTTGAAGAAATGTGGTCTTAATAAGAGTTTGATAAGTATATTCATGAGTGATTGTATAATCATATTCATAGCACATAAATTAATTATTTAACAAGAAACAATATAGGGAGGTGGTTACAGTATAGGTTCTAGAACCAGCCTGCCTTGGTTTGAATCCTGGCTCTGCCACTTACTATTTGTATGACCTTAGGCGAGTTACTTCATCCTTTTAAGCTTCAATTCCTCTCCTGTAAAAATAGGGATAATAATAATTATTACTACTTCATAGTGTTGTTGTGGAAATTTAATGAATTGTCACAAACAGTAAGCAGTAAGCACTTAATAAATACCTTTAATAAATATAGGGTTTTGTGGATTTTTTTAACCAGGAGGAAAGTCTGTAATGACTTGCTGTAAGGCTCTTAACCAAGCCTGTCCCATTTGACATTTTTGTCCAAAATGTAAATGAAGACACTGGAATTTGAACTTAAGGATAGCCCAAATCTGGCAGAGAGCCAGCACATGAATAGCATAGTCAGGCTAACAATAGACCTTCATAAGCTTAAAGATAATCTGAACCTGGCAAGGGAAAATTATGAAATCCCTTCTTTAGTTCTAGCAGTCAATTGTACCTGCTTAAAAGAACTTTGTAAGAAAAAGACTTAGCAACTTGAACTGACTACAAGTTCCATTTGAGCCATCATTTTTAAAATGCAGAAAGTAATTTATTGAACAGACTGAAGGAAGAAACAGCCCCACTGTGGGTTTGCTGTATTATCCAGAGCATGTGTTGATACTGTAATTCTATTCCATACACAAGTTTAATAGAAATATTAGTAAACTGAGACAATAACCCAAGATAATGAATATGTTTGTAAACTGTAAGAGGAGCTAAGAAGAACACTTTTAACCTGGAAAAGGAAAGGTAAGATATATATTAGACTGATCTTCAGATAACAGAAAATATATAGAATACAGATTGGATTTATTTGGTAAGGCTCATTTTGGAAGAGCTAGCATCCAGAAGGCAGTTTTTAGCTTAGTATTAAGATGTTCTAATGATTGTAGCTCTTTAAAAATGAAATGGGGGCCAGGCACGGTGGCTCACGCCTGTAATCCCAGCACTTT